TCTCTAGAACCATTCATTCTTTCTAAGCCTGGAACTTAGATGAGTGAAAGCAGGTTCCTATTACATAATTATGATCTTGATTGCCCTGGGCCTACTCAACTGTAAATTTTTTCCAGAGCCAGAAAGGCTTCACAGAGGACAACTTTACCCTGAAAAGAAAGGACCTCTTTGGTCAGTGGTCCTCAACTCTGACTCACCTGAAAGCTTTACAAAAAGTACCAATGCCCAGGTCCAGCGCTGGAGATTTTAACTGGCTTGGGGTAGAGCCCTGGCATCAGTATTTTTAGAGGCTTCCCAAGTGATTGCAATGTGCAGCCAGGCAGAGAATTACTGCTCGGTAAGTGGGATGACTGGGGAGTGGGAGATCAAATACTCTAACGTCTCCCAGCACCTATTCTAGAGATCAGTGGGGCAGAAAGGTAGAAATAAAAGGTGGAAAGGGATGAAATGGGTAAGTGTGGGTGAATTAGTTCCAGGAAAACGGCAATCTCCACTGTGGATTCAGGGAAGGCGTCACTGAGGAGGGCTTTCTTAACAGTTCAGGTCAGTGGAAGCCAACTTGAGGCACACATCGTGCGCGGCATCCTCCGGGGAGGTCGGGTCATTTCACCCCATTTTACTGCCGAGATGACCTAGGTCCAGAGACGGTAAAGAGCGGTGTACGACTCACACAAGTCGGGGGTCCTGTGAACCGAGGTTGAGCCTGGCGGGCCTTCGGCCCGAGGTCTTTAAGCGAAGTCACCAGACCCGGGGTTCAAAGCCCAGAGGTAGGCAGGCGGCTGGCTCTCCGCCTCAGGCCTGGAGAGAACCCAGGGGTATGAACCTCAACCTCGCTCCCGCGTCCAGCTGGAGGGGCGGAGCTGGCTGGCCCCGCCTCCGGGTTAAACAAAGTTCTTTACAGACTAGGCGTGAGGGGATGTTGCAGTCTTGTTGCCACTTCCGGGCGAAGAGGTTAGCGAGAAGGAACCCCTCCACGCAGCGACGACGGGACCTGACGTCACTTCCGCGCGCCGCCGCAAACGTCAGTGTCGGGCGCAGACGGCGGCAGTGCGGCTTGCTCTTGGAAGTTCAGGCTCGGTTGTCTTTTGGGAGCCATGGAGAGTGACTTTTATCTGCGTTACTACGTGGGGCACAAGGGCAAGTTCGGCCACGAGTTCCTGGAGTTTGAGTTTCGACCGGACGGTAAAAGCAGCCTGCCGCCCGCCGGGAGCGGGTTATACGTTGAAATTGTTTTTTGCCCCCACAGGGAAGTTAAGATATGCCAACAACAGCAATTACAAGAATGATGTCATGATCAGAAAAGAGGTATGAGCCTTCTGCCTTCTGAGAGTCCTTCAAACATACATTTTGTTTTTTAACTTGCGTTCAGGCTTATGTACATAAAAGCGTGATGGAGGAACTGAAGAGAATAATTGACGACAGTGAAATTACCAAAGAGGATGATGCATTGTGGCCTCCTCCTGACCGAGTGGGCCGGCAGGTGTGTTTTATTGATTATCCTGTAGTGCAGAATACTTGACTTCGATTTTCTAAAATGTTTCTAGGAGCTTGAAATCGTCATTGGAGATGAACACATTTCTTTTACAACATCAAAAATTGGTTCCCTTATTGATGTCAATCAATCCAAGTAAGTGTGCATGATCCTTATATCCAGTTGTGAATGCCTAAACTTTTTTCCTTTTGTATTTTAGGGATCCAGAAGGCTTACGAGTATTTTATTATCTTGTCCAGGACCTGAAGTGTTTGGTCTTCAGTCTTATTGGATTACACTTCAAGATTAAACCAATCTAGACTGAATATTGGTGTGGACATGGGGGGTGGGTGGGAGTAGAAAATTTTGTGTATATCAGGGCAGTATTTTTTTATGAACTATAAATGATTGTCTTTAATAAATATGTGATAAAATCCAATTTTTATTATTTTATAAAGACCTGAACATGTGAACTCTTCTCAATTACTTTGTAGAAC